ATATGTATATCCGGGGTTTTCTTCCACATGCTTTCAACACACTACACTTTTGCTCTGGACACAATATCTTAAAAATAAATAAATAAAGCTTTGGCTTTTAATATGAACACAGTAATTATTTTTCTATTACGACCTGAAAACCTAAATACTTAAATACAAAGTCAGCATTTCCAAGACAGCCAAGAGCCAAGAATTAAAAAAAAAAAAAAATTAAGGCCGCATTTATAGTTTTGAGGAATGGAGATCCAAACAAAACAGTCCACAAGTCATCTTGGACGCTGAAGTGTGCAGAACTGCTAGGGCATCTACCCAATCACATGGGGGAATTGCGGGTACCTTGATACCGACAAGTTAGCTTCAAAGTTCCCTTACCCGAGCCTCTAAATCAGCTGAGACCAATCATTGTTAACGCTCTCCGGGGCCGTCTTGAGGACTCCCAGTTGGCAATCTGGAACGTGTCCAGAACTTGGTGGGGCGGGGGGGGGATCATATTTCGTGGAGAATGGGGGAGGTGAGCCCTGGGTATAGGGATAACTTTTTAACTAGCGTTAATTGGGGTCTTTGCGGCCAGGCTGTAAAGATTCCCGCCACACTAATATGAATCAGCCATGGCCTTTTAATTGGAACGCCGGAACTCTGCCTTGTTTTATTAATATCTTAATAACACGTTTCTATAATGGACATGTTGGTTCCTTGTATTTTAAAACGCAGCCACAAACTGAGGCGATAGCGATCACGTTATGCAGTCCCCAATCGTCCAAGCCGAATAGGCTGCATGAAGTATCACTCAAAAACATTCATTACCGTCGGTGTGTTGAGTGGTAACGCCAGTGTGCGAATTCATTAATGGAAATCACGGGACCCCGAGCGGTTGGAGATCTGCCACACCCCTCTGCCTGCGTTAAGACAGCCTGACCCGACCTCTGGTAAATTAATGCGCAAAATGGCGGTTGCACGTCTGTTTCCCCACCCCGGCGCACAATCCTGAGGAAGGACGTCACGTCACCAGGGCAACGACGCTCTTGCGTAAAGGCCCGGCCCAAGGGAACGTTCAGGGCGTCTCGGCTTTCCCCGCTGCTGCTTCTGCTAGGCCCAGTGCGAGACCAGAGCACGAGCGACTCCCGTCGTCCCCGGCCAGGCAGATGTTGGCCTAGTCCTGGCGCGAACGAAGCGCGCTATTTCCCTGCTTCCTCTAGGCCAAGCCTGCTTTACGGCAGGGCCCGCCTCGGGAGCGAGCACAGACCGGGGCAGCGAGGCCAGCCAGGCGCCGACGAGGTCCCCGAACGCGCACGCGCTCCGTTCAGCTCCGGGTGGCGGCCGCCGGAGTAGACGTTAGCCATGGAAACCGAGAGCTGGCCCGGGCGGGGCCGCGGTGAGCTCGTTATTCGGCCGCCGCAGCTTTTCTGCCTCCGCATTCGGGCACTAACCAACCTCCCGGCGGGAGCGCCCAGCCCGAGTTTACCTGCAAAAATGCGGTCCCTGGGATGCCTTCGCGTCTTCTCTTCCCTCGGGTGACTTGAGGTACGTTCGTTGTCCGACGTCCACCTCGGGACAACAGTGACTTTTTTTAATTTTTATTTTTTAGAAACTGCTGTGTTACAGAAAAGCATGTGACTTTCAGAATAATCCCGAGTGAGGATGAGTCCAGATGTGCCTCTACTGAATGATTACAAGCAGGACTTCTTTCTGAAGCGCTTTCCACAGACTGTTCTTGGAGGCCCTCGATTCAAATTAGGCTATTGTGCCCCTCCTTACATATATGTTAATCAAATTATTCTTTTTCTAATGCCATGGGTTTGGGGTGGAGTCGGAACACTTTTATACCAGTTAGGCATCCTGAAAGACTATTATACAGCAGCACTTTCAGGTGGATTAATGCTTTTTACTGCATTTGTCATCCAGTTCACAAGTTTATACGCCAAAAACAAATCAACAACAGTAGAAAGAATACTAACCACGGATATCTTAGCAGAGGAGGATGAGCATGAATTTACCAGTTGTACTGGTGCTGAGACTGTCAAATTTCTCATTCCTGGCAAGAAATATGTAGCCAATACAGTTTTTCATTCTATTCTTGCTGGATTAGCGTGTGGTCTTGGAACATGGTATCTGCTCCCAAATAGAATAACCTTGCTGTATGGCAGTACAGGAGGCACTGCTCTACTATTCTTCTTTGGATGGATGACACTATGTATAGCAGAATATTCTTTAATTGTAAACACAGCTACAGAGACTGCGACTTTCCAAACACAGGATACTTATGAAATTATTCCTCTTATGAGACCTCTTTATATTTTTTTCTTTGTTTCTGTGGATCTGGCACACAGGTAAAAACCTACCAAATACTTTGTAACTAACTGTGTGATTTAAATGTTCTTTTTTTTTATATAGGTTTGTGGTAAATATGCCAGCTCTAGAACACATGAATCAGATTTTACACATCTTGTTTGTATTTTTACCCTTTCTGTGGGCACTTGGGACTCTGCCCCCACCCGATGCACTTCTCTTATGGGCAATGGAGCAGGTTTTAGAGTTCGGCCTTGGAGGCTCATCTATGTCAACCCACTTACGGTATTTATTTTTAAATATTGATGTTATATGTATAAATATTTTTTTCTTTTTTTTTTCTGTACAGGTTATTAGTAATGTTCATCATGTCTGCTGGAACAGCTATAGCATCATATTTCATTCCAAGCACTGTTGGTGTGGTTCTTTTCATGACTGGATTTGGTTTCTTGCTGAGTCTGAACTTAAGTGATATGGGTCACAAAATTGGAACCAAATCTAAGGATTTACCCAGTGGTCCGGAAAAACATTTTTCATGGAAGGAATGCCTTTTCTACATCATTATATTAGTCTTGGCTCTTTTAGAAACTAGCTTGCTTCATCACTTTGCTGGCTTCTCACAGATTTCTAAAAGCAATTCCCAGGCTATTGTGGGCTATGGTTTGATGATATTACTTATAATACTGTGGATACTTAGAGAAATTCAAAGCGTATATATCATTGGAATTTTCCGAAATCCCTTTTATCCGAAGGATGTGCAAACTGTGACTGTATTCTTTGAGAAGCAAACTAGGCTCATGAAGATTGGTATTGTCAGACGGATTTTGCTAACTTTAGGTAGGAAGATAAAGTCTATTAACCTTGTGTTAAATTAAATTTCTCTCTTTTTGTTTTGTTTTAGTATCACCTTTTGCCATGATAGCATTTCTTTCATTGGACAGTTCCTTACAAGGGCTCCACTCAGTGTCTGTCTGTATTGGATTCACAAGAGCCTTTAGAATGGTAATCCTAATATGTGTTTAATAGTATTTTCCCCTGATAAAAATGGATAATTTGTATACTGCAGGTATGGCAGAATACAGAAAATGCTTTATTGGAGACAGTCATTGTATCAACAGTACACTTGATCTCCAGTACAGACATATGGTGGAACAGAAGCCTGGATACAGGACTCAGACTCTTACTGGTAAGTGTGTCTTTTAACAGCTTTACTGAAATGATAAATAAAAATAATTTTTACATTTCTACAGGTTGGTATCATACGTGATCGTTTGATTCAGTTCATCTCTAAATTGCAGTTTGCCGTGACTGTGCTTTTGACATCATGGACAGAGAAAAAACAACGTCGAAAAACAACTGCCACTTTATGTATACTCAACATTGTCTTTTCTCCATTCGTGTTGGTCATCATAGTTTTTTCTACACTACTCTCTTCTCCCTTACTCCCTCTTTTCACCCTTCCTGTGTTCTTGGTGGGGTTTCCCCGACCTATTCAGAGTTGGCCAGGAGCAGCAGGCACCACAGCCTGTGTGTGTGCAGATACAGTGTACTACTACCAAATGGTGCCCAGGTTGACTGCTGTACTGCAGACTGCAATGGCAGCTGGAAGTTTAGGTAAGTAAATGGGTTGTGCTCAAGAATTTCTCTTTTTTTTTTTTTTTTTTCTAATTTGTTGTAGGTCTCCTCCTACCTGGATCTCATTACTTGGGCCGTTTTCAGGATCGTTTAATGTGGATAATGATTCTGGAATGTGGCTATACTTACTGCTCTATTAACATTAAGGTCAGTGTGCATATAAAACATCTGTAGTATTTATAAACTCAAGTACTTTTTATTTCTTCTTTAGGGGTTAGAATTGCAGGAAACATCCTGTCATACTGCAGAAGCTCGCAGAGTTGATGAAGTTTTTGAAGATGCTTTTGAGCAAGAATACACAAGAGTATGTTCCCTTAATGAACACTTTGGAAATGTCTTGACACCCTGTACTGTTTTGCCTGTGAAATTGTATTCTGATGCCAGGAATGTTCTATCAGGCATAATTGATTCTCATGAAAACTTAAAAGAATTTAAAGGTGACCTCATTAAAGTACTTGTGTGGATACTTGTTCAATACTGCTCCAAAAGGCCTGGCATGAAAGAGAATGTTCACAACACTGAAAATAAAGGGAAAGCACCTCTAATGTTGCCTGCTTTGAACACTTTGCCACCTCCCAAATCCCCAGAAGACATAGACAGTTTAAATTCAGAAACTTTTAATGACTGGTCTGATGATAATATTTTTGATGATGAGCCAACTATCAAAAAAGTAATAGAAGAAAAACATCAGTTGAAAGATTTGCCAGGTACAAATTTGTTTATTCCAGGATCAGTAGAATCACAGAGGGTTGGTGATCATTCTACAGGCACTGTTCCTGAAAACGATCTTTACAAAGCAGTTCTATTAGGATACCCTGCTGTTGACAAAGGAAAACAAGAGGACATGCCATATATTCCTCTCATGGAGTTCAGTTGTTCACATTCTCACTTAGTATGCTTACCCGCAGAGTGGAGGACTAGCTGTATGCCCAGTTCCAAAATGAAGGAGATGAGCTCGTTATTTCCAGAAGACTGGTACCAATTTGTTCTAAGGCAGTTGGAATGTTATCATTCAGAAGAGAAGGCCTCAAATGTACTGGAAGAAATTGCCAAGGACAAAGTTTTAAAAGACTTTTATGTTCATACAGTAATGACTTGTTATTTTAGTTTATTTGGAATAGACAATATGGCTCCTAGTCCTGGTCATATATTGAGAGTTTACGGTGGTGTTTTGCCTTGGTCTGTTGCTTTGGACTGGCTCACAGAAAAGCCAGAACTGTTTCAACTAGCACTGAAAGCATTCAGGTAATCCATTTTGATCATATGTAAGTTATAACTCTAAAATTCTTCGGTTCTCCATTTTTTTTAGGTATACTCTGAAACTAATGATTGATAAAGCAAGTTTAGGTCCAATAGAAGACTTTAGAGAACTGATTAAGTACCTTGAAGAATATGAACGTGACTGGTACATTGGTTTGGTATCTGATGAAAAGTGGAAGGAAGCAATTTTACAAGAAAAGCCATACTTGTTTTCTCTGGGGTATGATTCTAATATGGTAAGGTTAAAAAATTTTTAAACTTACATATATTTCTCCTCCTCCTACCCTTTTTACTTTAAAGGGAATTTACACTGGGAGAGTGCTTAGCCTTCAAGAATTATTGATCCAAGTGGGAAAGTTAAATCCTGAAGCTGTTAGAGGTCAGTGGGCCAATCTTTCATGGGAATTACTTTATGCCACAAACGATGATGAAGAACGTTATAGTATACAAGCTCATCCACTACTTTTAAGAAATCTTACGGTACAAGCAGCAGAACCTCCCCTGGGATATCCGATTTATTCTTCAAAACCTCTCCACATACATTTGTATTAGAGCTCATTTTGACTGTAATGTCATCAAATGCAATGTTTTTATTTTTTCATCCTAAAAAAGTAACTGTGATTCTTGTAACTTGAGGACTTCTCCACACCCCCATTCAGATGCCTGAGAACAGCTAAGCTCCGTAAAGTTGGTTCTCTTAGCCATCTTAATGGTTCTAAAAAACAGCAAAAACATCTTTATGTCTAAGATAAAAGAACTATTTGGCCAATATTTGTGCCCTCTGGACTTTAGTAGGCTTTGGTAAATGTGAGAAAACTTTTGTAGAATTATCATATAATGAATTTTGTAATGCTTTCTTAAATGTGTTATAGGTGAATTGCCATACAAAGTTAACAGCTATGTAATTTTTACATACTTAAGAGATAAACATATCAGTGTTCTAAGTAGTGATAATGGATCCTGTTGAAGGTTAACATAATGTGTATATATTTGTTTGAAATATAATTTATAGTATTTTCAAATGTGCTGATTTATTTTGACATCTAATATCTGAATGTTTTTGTATCAAGTAGTTTGTTTTCATAGACTTCAATTCATAAACTTTAAAAAACTTTTAATAAAATATTTTCCTTCCTTTTCAAATATCCTTCTAATATATGTGAAAGGAGCGGGGTTCATCCCATTCATCATGTGAATATTCACAGGAAGAGCAATGTTAGGGTAATCTGCATATGACTACTAAAGCATATATCTGACTCATTATGTATTTCTTTCAACTGAATTTACTGCTTCTGAAAAATGATTTACCCAACAGGACTACCAGTTACTAGTGTCTTAAGGTATATGAACTAAAGTCAGAAGGAGATGGAAGAAAATTTTTATAATACGATCTGAATTTTATTTTCATTCTCTTCTTGCTTAGGAACGTTTTACAGATACATGTAAGGGGGATTAATAATGAATCCACATCAGTTGAGAGATCAGTTTCCTCTAATTCTTACTTAATTTCCAATGAAATCAGTAGGAGCCCCCTAGATTTATAATAATGTATTCTCCTTAGAAATCATTCAAATTATATGAAATGTACCAGTTAAGTTGTTATTAGTATTCCATTTATTTAGTATGTGGACGAGTTCACTCTAACAATGTTAAAGGATAAACTTTTTGGACCAATTTTCAGTTAATGAATTCAAGAGATTTGTATGTTATTCTTTTTTTGGAGGTAATATAGTACAGTTACTAAGATAGGATTTTGTATTACTCTGAGTTTACATCTCAGACTTATGATTTAATTTACATGATTGAGATTTGCTAGCTGTACACCTTTATATCTTTGTCATGTAGAAATATTTTCTCATGTCGTTAAAAGTACTTGTAATTATCAGCTTTTTTTTTTTTCCGAGATGGAATCTCGCTCTGTCACCCAGGCTGGGGTGCAGTGGCACGATCTCAGCTCACTGCAACCTCCGCCTTCTGGGTTCAAGCGATTCTCCTGGCTCAGCCTCCTGAGTAGCTGGGATTAAAGGCGCATGCCACCACGCCGGCTAATTTTTGTATTTTTAGTAGAGACAGAGTTTCACCATGTTGGCCAGGCTGGTCTCGAACTCTTGACCTCATGCTCCGCCCGCCTCAGCCTCCCAAAGTGCTGGGATTACAGGCGTGAGCCACCGTGCCCAGCCATAATTATCACTTTTAATGACAGCATAAAATTCCATTGATAGATATTATTTATTGGACTACTGTCCCCCAAATAATGTGAATTTTAAGTTGTTTAGAGATTTTCACTGTGATAATAATGTCAAGCTATGCCTTCGCTTAACCTTGCATCCTCCTCAAAGTGCTCCCATATCTCCATTTCATTCATAGCCAGGTTTTCTCTTTCATTTACTTGTCAAATCATTCCAATCTGGATCCCATCTCCATGACTCTCCCAAATTAAAAAAAAAAAAAGTTTTTATTAAGGTCACTATTGACCTTTTTATTGTCAAACCAGCTAGTAGTAATTGACACATTTGACCATTCCTTGAAGCAGCTTTTGTGTTTTCTTTTGAACTTTCCTGACACTACATTATCTTTGTTTTCTTCTTATCTTCCTAGCAACTCCTCAAACATCTTTGCTGCCTCTCCTCTTCTACCTGACCTCTAAATTTTAGAATTTCTCAACAATTGATTCTAGGCCCCCCTTTGTGTTTCTGCAATCACCATAGATAATCTCATCTACTTCAAGACTTGAAATATCATCAATAAATTGATGATGATCAAATATATGTACCTAACCCAACCTCTCTTCTTACACTGAACCTATATATATCACTTATTTGGTATCTTCACTTGGTATATTAAAAACTGACTGTTAGATTTTGAAGGGAAGGTGAGAGTTAAAGAAAGACACACAGAGGGCAGCTTGACAGCAAATGCAGACTTTATGTCTAGCATAAAACCTACAGAAGTGGGGGACCAGCTTAATGCCAGAGCCCACCGCTGCTTACAGGCTGGGCGTACTTATAGGCATGGGTGAGAGGGGTCTGGGCAGTATGGCTTGCTGCTCGGCAGGATATTGATAAGATGCTCCCATGATGAGGTGGTTCTGGCCCTTGTTGTGGTGGGATGTCATCATAGTATTCCTTGGAACTTTGCCCAGCAAGATATGATAGGGATATTTCTTAGGTTGGGCCTTTTTCCGCCTTGTGGTCAGGTGGTTAGGCAGCATGTTTCTCACTGCCCGAACCCCTGTGAAATGTTTTACTTTGATCAAGGTCTGCAAAATAGCGGGGAGCTTACAAAATGGTGCAGTTTGGACTAACACTAACGTTACTGAATTTTCCCTAAAACCTACTTTTCTACTTCTAACTTTTAGTGGTGCATTCATACCAACTATTTCAGAGAACTAGCAATGCCAGGCAAAATAGTATTTTAAAATCTGCTTAAAGGCATTAGAGAACCAAAAGACAGTGAAGAATAACATCACTAAGATCTAAGACAGAATGAAACTTAGAGACCTGAGCTCAGCATTTGGGCTGCTTTTCTTATAGGAGACATGCCAATTCAGGATAAGGTGGTTGAGAGTCTGAGACGCTAAGTAACACTTATAACAGCCTTGCTGCTGAGTTAGAGGGACAAAAACTGGAGACCAAGACTCTCCAAGGAAGTAGGGGAGGGGAAAGGAATCCTAGTTAACTGACCATACATTGGGTTGTGACCCCAAGGACCATATCCAAATTGTAAGGGTGAAGAAAAACCAGATGCAGTTAGGATCTTCTCACTTCCCAAAACTGGATTCAGGTGACCCTTTGCTGCAGCCGCTACCCAGAGCAAATGTAAATCCTCTCTGGACTGATCTTTTGAGTTATTTTTATAACTTTTCATGTTTAGTGTTGGAAAGTTATTTAAGGTATCTGAGGAAACAAGACAACATGATGAAAATCCGAAAGAAGCGACAGATGATGGGACAGAGCCACAGGGGACCCAGATAATGAGCTATACAACACAGGGTCTAAAATTACTATGTTTAGTGTGTTTAAAGATCTAAAACACAAGATTGAGAATTTCAGCAGAAAATCAGAAACTATATAGAAGAATCAATCAACAAGTCCCCAACTTAAAAGTACATTAATCAAGTTTAAGAATTCAGTGAATAGGCCGGGCGCGGTGGCTCACGCCTGTAATCCCAGCACTTTGGGAGGCTGAGGCGGGTGGATCATGAGGTCAGGAGATCGAGACCATCCTGGCTAACACAATGAAACCCCATCTGTAGTAAAAATAAAAAAAAAAATAACCGGGTGTGGTGGTGGGTGCCTGTAGTCCCAGCTACTCAGGAGGCTGAGGCAGGAGAATCACTTGAACCCGGGAGGCAGAGGTTTCAGTGAGCCAAGATCATGCCACTGCACTCCAGCCTGGGCGACAGAGCGAGACTCCATCTCAAAAAGAAAAAAAAAAAAAAAGGATTCAGTGAATAGATTTGATAGAAAGTGCATACAGTGAAGTAAGAATTAGTGAACTAGAAGTTATGTCAGAAGTAAATACCAGATGTGAAAAACTAAGAGACAAAAGAATAGAAAATATAGTAGAGAGTATAAGAGACATAGAGTTAACTTGAGAAGATCTAACATACACGTAACTGGATTTCCAGGAGAAGAGAGAATATGGCAGAAGCAACCTGTGAGGAGATAATGACTGAGAATTCTCCAAGTTTTTAAGACATGAAGACCTGCAAGATCAAAGCATGATAAATAAAAACAAAATTACAACTTAGCACATCCTAAGAAAAAATAAAACACAAAAAGAAAATCATTAAAGGAGCCAGACAATGATAAAAGACATTACTTTTAAAGGAGGCACAATTTTATTAAACTGACAGCTAACTTCTCAACAGAAAATATGGGAAGCAGAAATCAATGGCATGATATTTTCAGGTTACTGAAAGAAAATATCTGCAATTTTAGAATTCAATACCCAGCCTTTCCCCAAAAACAATTCTTAAGAATGAAGGCAAAGACACTTTCAAACGCAACAAATTTAATAGCAGATTGTCATTAAAGGTGATAGTAAAGGGTATTCTTCAGACAGAAGGAAAAAGATCCCAGAAAAAGGTTAGAGATAAAGGTAGGAATGAACAGTAATTTAAAAATATATATATACAGTTTAAGTGAATATTAACTATATAAAATAGTCTTCGAGGTTAAAATAAATAATGTTAAAATGTGACAATAATATACAAATTTGGTGCAGGAATTCTAAGGTCAGAATTATCAGAAAGAAGATTAAAGTATAAATAAGACTGCTGTGTCATCTATAGGGTAACCACTAAAAGAACAGCAAAAAGCAAAATAAAACAATCGTAGAACTACAAAGCTAATACAGGGCTAAAGTGGAATAATAAGGCAAAAAGGTAGAGAAAATATAGAACAAATAGGACAAATAGAAATCAAACAGTAGATTAGGAGGTTTAAATATCAGTTACAACATTCATATGAATAGACAGTGTACCAATTAAATGCAAAGATCATCAAAGTGAAAAGAAAGAAAACCCACAAAGTACCTTTATGCAAGAGATGTCTTAAGTATAGGAATACAAAGGTTTGAAGTAAACAAGAATGGAAAAATTATAATATGAAATACAAAAAACAAAAACGATAGGGCAGGGGACTATGGTGGCTATTGCAACATTATTCAATGTAGACCTTAAGGTGAAAAGTATTACAAAGAGAGACAATTTGTAATGATAAAAGATTTGATTCACCAGAAAGTTTCAACAGGTCTAATATTTTAATGATTTAACAATATAGCCTCAAATATATAAGCAGAAATGAACAGAACTAAAATGAGAAAAGACAAGTCTGCATTCCCAGATTTTAATATACTCAGTAACAGAACAGCAGCCATGCAAAAATACGTAAATATGTAAAGATTGGAATAATACTTTAAAACTTAACCTAATTGGCATATATGAAACAGAATACCCAACAACTGCAAAATACACATTATTTTCAAATGCAGATAGAATATTTATCAAAACTGACCATATTCCAAGTCATAGGAATGGAATATATTCTTTGGCCATGTATCATTCACTTAGAAATCAATAATAATTTCAAAAATAGAAAAATTCTATTAAGTTCATAAATTAAGAAATACACTTTTAAATAACTCATGGATCAGACAATAAATTACAATGAAAATTAGAATATATTTGAACTGAGTAGTGAAAGTGCTACATGTCAAAACTTATGGTAGACGCCTAAAGCCATGCTTAGAAGGAAATTTATAGTCTTAAACGCACATTAAAAAAAAAAGATTGAAAATGAACCTAGTAGTTAAAATATTCTAAGAATAGCAAATTAAACCTGAAGAAAATAAAGGAAATAATAAAGAACAAGAATTAATGGAGTAGAAAATGAAGATAAAGTGGATCAACTAAGCCAAAAGTTGATTCTTTGAAAAGATAATTGATAAGTGTCTGGTAGACTGAAAAAGGAAGAAACACAAACAACCAATATCAGGAATGAAAGGATATTACAAATCCTAGAGTCATCTGACAAAATATGTGCACAACTTCATGCCAATTAGTTGGAAATTTTAGATGAAGTGAATAAATTCTTTAAACTATGGAAGAGCCAAAATTGACAAATGAAAAAATAGAAAATTCGAGTAGTTCCCTATCTGCTAAAGAAGTGGAACCTATAGTTACTTTATTTGCTTTTCCATAGTGAAACAACAAGCCTAGATGGATTGATTCGTCAATGGAAAGACAATCTTAAATTCTTACAAAGAGCAGTAGAAATGCAGGAACCCTCCCCAACTCATTTTATGATGCCAGAAAACCTAGATACCAAAACCTGGCAAAAACTTTATGAGAAAGGGACCTATTTCATTCCCCCCAACATCAATGCAAAAATCCCAAACAAAATACTAGCAAACTAAACTACACACATACACACACACACACACACCCCTACACACACAGAATAATCACAATCAAGTTGGGTTTCTTCCTGAAAAAGTGAGGTTGGTGTGATAGTTGCAAATCAATCAATATGATTCAACACATTAACAGAATGAAAGGAGAAAAATAATATTTCAGTAGATCCAGAAAAAGTATTTGATAAACCAGTATCCACTCATAAAAAGTTTGCTTTTTAATATTCATCTTTATTTTTCTTATCTTGAGTATGCACATAAGATGTTCAGAGTCAGAGATAGATTTCTTATTACTCAGGGTAAACAAGTGCACCTGCCCACCTTTGCACTCGTCCATATCCCCCAGAGCAACCTGATAAGAAACTCATGGGATTTTGGCTATGTAAGTGGCCAAATACTGCATAGGCAAGGGACAGGGAAAATTAATTTTCCCTACTTATAAAGATGAAAGAGGCAGCCATCCTCTTCCCTTCCTGAAAGAGTCTGCTTTTACTCTATTCTTGTGGTAGACAAAGTCTCTCCAAAAGCCAGATAGCCAACCCCATGTGTCTCCAAGAGCTGTCTCCTACATCCCAGGGAATACCTAGGAAGATAGCATATTAGAAATGAGGAAAGGTCTCAGCACAATAACCTAAGTTCCCACCACAAGAAACAAGAAAAAGAATAGCAAAATAAGCCCAAAGCAGGCAAAAGAAAGGAAATAACCAAAAGCAGAAATCAATGAAACTGCAAATAGAAAAATACATAAACAAAAAACTGGTTCTTCAAAAAACAATCAAGAAAATCCATAAACCTGTAGAAAGACTGACAAAAAGAAAAAACACAAATCATTATTATCAAGAATGAAATGAAGAGTATCACTATAAATCAGGCAGTCATTAAAAAGATAATGAGGAAATACTGTAACTTTCGGCTTATACACATGACAACTTAGAAGAAATAATCTGATTCTTGAAAACCACAAACTATTAAAACTCAACCAAGATGAAATAATCTGAATATCCTATAACCATTAAAGAATTAAATTCATAATTTAAAATCTCCTGATAAAAGAAATCTCCAGACCCAGATGCCCTGGCTTCTTTGAGGTTCTTCCATGTTGTTTTATGTATCAATCATTCATTATTTTTTATCGCTGAGTAGTGCTGCATGGTATAGAATATAACAGTTTGTTTATACCATTCACCTGTTGATGGACATTTGTTGGTTCCAGTTTTGGGCTATTATGTAAAGCTGCTATGAGCATTCATTTACAAGTCTTTATGTGGACATAAGCTTTCATTTCTCTTGGGCAAATACCTAGGACTGGGATGGCTAAATCATATGATAAGTGTATATTTAAATTTTTAAGGAACTGCTAAAAGTCTTTTTCAAGTTAATTGTACCTTTTGACATTCCCGCCAGCAGTTTATGTGTACAAAATGTATAATTACATTTATGTAAAACTATAAAATGCAAACTAATCTATAATAATGCAAGCACATCATTGGTTGCCTGGAATGGGGTGGGCGAGGGGAAATGATTACAAAAGGGCAAAGGGAAACTTCTGGGGCTGATATATGTGTTTACTCTCTTGATTGTGGTTATGGTTCACAAGTGTAGCCATATGGCAAAACTTAACAAATTGTACACTTTAAATATATGCAGTTTATCATACATCAATTATACCTCAGTAAAGGTGTCAGAAATAACAGGATATTTATATTTAAATCTACCTTTGAATTACCGATTGTGACTGAGGTCTCATGTGGCTTACTGGTGAATCCAGTAGTTGAGGAAACGAAAGCCGTCACTTCTGCTAACTCTTTTACCAACTCACCTGCTGTCACCTTACACAACCCCAACTGTGTTTCAGCTTTGGAGTAATGAACACACCATTTTCTTCCTACTTAAAAGTCCACTCAGGATAATGATTAAGAAATACATTGATGCCGAGTAATAAATACTTTAAAAAAAGTTAAATGTGAACATTTGGCTTTCACAGCTCTTGACTGTCTTTGGCGAACCTTGACATAAAGCTGCCTTTTCCATCTTGGGCTGCTGACAAAAAAGCCTAAGAAAGAAAGAGGGTGTGTACAGAAAATTACATGCCATAGAAAAATACCATACACAGGCCGGGAGCGGTGGCACTTTGGGAGGCCAGGGCGGGTGGATCATTTGAGGTCAGGAGTTTGAGACCAGCCTGGCCAACATGGTGAAACCCCCGTCTCTACTAAAAATACAAAACTTAGCCGGGCATGGTGGTGCACACCTGTAGTCCCAGCTACTTGGGAGGTTGAGGCAGGAGGATCGCTTGAACCCAGGAGGCAGAGATTGCGGTGAACTGAGATAGTGCCACTGTACTCTAGCCTGGGCGACACAGTAAGACTCCATCTCCAAAAGAAAGAAAGAAAGAAAGAAAAAAATGCCATACAGATGAATCTTTAAAGATTTTAATTTATATATACCTCTTCTACCATTCATTGGCTGGAGTAGTTGAACAGACATCAGCAGGCACAATGCTAGGCAGGCACTGGAGATTCAGTGATGAATAAAACAAAACTGACCTGGAACCTGGCCTCCTGAAGCTTCTCTTCATCTGTCTAAATTCCTTTCTTTCAAGGCCCAGTGCAAGTGACACCTTCATCAGGAAGGGCTTCCACATGATTCTATCTGCAAATCTCCCTTTTCTGAACTATTATGCTTATAGTCTGTACCAGGCCACATGACATATGTTATTTTGTGGCATTCTAGAATTATTCCAATCTTTTCATTCTTATAATTGGTGTGTTGTATTCAATAAATAATGTTGTTATTCCAGTTTTCATCACTGGTCACGCAAGAGTCCTCTCTTTATTATATTTTATCCCCATAGTTCACCCCGTTTCCTCCCCATCCTAAGTAACTATTACCATACCTAAATATATATCTAATTAGGTTGTATGTTTTCTTGCAAAATGAGCACTATCTTCTGTGCACATATATTTGTGTATGTGAACAGTATTGTGTTAGCGTTGCTTCTTTATTTCTTCACTTATGACTATGCCTCTAGTACATATCCATGTTGTTATGTATGCATTTATTCCATTGCTTCTACCCGCTATACCTCATCGTGTACCTCTACCACATGTCATCTTCCCCCTTTTCCAAGGACAGCCACTTGGGTGGCTTCCAACTTGCCCAACAACTATTCTACAGTTATTTTATGTATGTTACTTTGGCTCCAGCTCAATTGTGAACTGCTTGTAGATAAGGACCATGTTTTTCTTTACCTGTTACTCCTGCTGATTTCCTATTAGTGCCTGTGCATGTTTTCTGCTGTAAGGTGTTAAATGTTAAAGTAAAATTAATAATAGTAGAAGTAAGGAGTTGCCAGTGGAATCTTCCTGAGCTGAATCTAATCATGGCTTTACCCCTTACTAGCTTTGTGACCTTGACCTTGGAAAAGTAAAACCTTGTTGGTCTTTCTTCATCTATCAAGGTAGGTAATACCATCTATCTTAGTGGGCTGTTATGAGGAATGAGTTAATTAACTAATACTAAGCACTCCAGTACAGTAGAAGACATACAACAGGTGTTTAATGAATAATAGGTGCAATGAATCCTACCTGCTGCTTCAAATTACAGCCATCTGTACCTGTCAACTTTTCTAAGAGTATAAGCATCTTGGAGGTAAGGTCATTTCAAATACTTCTTTATATCTGGTCATTACCCAGCACTCTGCTTTGTGTGAAATATTCTATACATTTATGTTGCTATGGTTTGGATGTTTTTGTCCCCTCCAAAATTCATGTCGAAACTTAATCCCCAAAGCAACAGTATTAAAGGATGTGGCCTTTAAGAGGTGACTGAGTAATGAATGAGATTAAATGCTCTTTTGAAAGCATTTTGCTCCTCTTTCCCTTCTGTCCCTTCCACCATGTGAGGACATACATTCCTCCACTGTGGAGGATGCAGCAATGAGGTGCCATCTTGGAAGCAGAGATCAGCCTTCACCAGACACTAATTCTGCTGGTGCATTGGTCTTGGAATTCCCAGCCTCAAGAGCCAGGAAAAACAGATTTCTGTTGTTTATAAATTACCAAATCTGTGGTATTTTGTTATAGCAGCACAAATGGACTAAGACAAATCTGTTAACTTAGATTTTAAGCATATGTGCTAAAGTATTTTAAAAGGTTATTTTATCCAAGAATATAGTATGAGTTAATACCTTTTTTGCAAGATTCATGGCAATCTTTTATTATTTATTTTTTATTTCATTCCATGTTGGAAGCAAAGTCATATCTATTAAAAAGTAAAATCACAAATTAGTCTTTGATTATTCAGAAGCATAAGAAGATTGCTGTTTTCATGTTTTCCATTTCTCCCTCCAGTGGCTTGAAAAGTACAGGTGCTCTTTTCAGTCATGTTTTGTCTTAAAGATTTTAAAATAAGAAGAGTCTGCATCCTGTAAAAGAGGGACAGAAACATGGATCAGTACCTACTCCTATTTACTCCAGTTTTTAACATTTAAGTCCTTCTGTTTTGAGGAGCTGTATCATTATGATTCACTATTAAGAATCTTTACAAAAGTTCAGAAACTGCTTAAATTAGAATTTAAAAATCATAGCCAAAATTCTAGATGTACACAAAAGTACTTCTAATGAGTTTAGCATCATCTCTGGTTTAGAGGAGGTATAAATAGCATTGGACTGCAATGCTAAATTCTCTATAATGACTTTTCTGGATCAGCATATCATACCTACACTGACTTGCCCTAATAAATAAAAACAATGAGTCAGATTATGTAGAATTGAGATATATGGAAGATAACTCTTTAAAATTATTTGTGGCCAGGCAGGCACTGTGGCTCATGCCTGTAATCCCAGCACTTTGGGAGGCCGAGGTGGGCAGATCACCTGAGGTCAGGAGTTAGAGACCAGCCTGGCAAAACCCCATCTCTACTAAAAATACAAAAATTAGCTGGGTGTGGTGGTGTGCACCTGTAATCCCAGCTACCCGGGAGGCTGAGGCAAGAGAATTGCTTGAATCCAGGAGGCGGAGGTTGCAGTGAGCTGAGACTGCGCCATTGCACTCCAGCCTGGCCAACAAGAGGGAAACTCTGTCTCAAAAAAAATAAAAAGAAAAAAAAATTATTTGTGAACTTTTTGTATATTGCTTAAGGAATAAAACAAGGCAACCTGATAATCCCCAAGATGTGATGTTTCTTTTCAGAAGATATGCATTTACCACTTTCAAAACTTTGCACTAAGAAAGACAAAATAATAATAATGATAATACAAAATTCAGTGTAGCCACTGTTCTTGATCCCTAAAAATAATAAAGATTCATAAAAACAAAGTTCCAGACATACAGACTAAAGAAGCAAATTCTAGTTAACAAGTACTATTAGCTTGAAATAAGCTATGCTAGCATTTTCTTAACTTAGACGCTTATCAATAAGAAAATTTATATATATACATATATATAAAATATAAAATAGTGGGAGAGAGGAAGAGTACAGACTATAAAGAATGAGGTATTATGTCCTAAAAATTGCTTTGAGAAATGACAGAATGCCCAGCTTATAATAAAGAGTGACAAAGTAGTAAGACTATATAATAAGCAATATTTCAAAGATGGTGGTAGGAAGAAAAAGGCTGTCATTTTTTTAGAAAAACCTAGATGTAAAAAAAATGCGAGATTTGCTAAATGATGTTTATATTTTACAGTTAGATATTCTCTAAACAAAACAAAATATCCTTCATATGGACATTTCTGGAAGTACTACTACAGTGGGACTGAAATTCTCTAGTCCCTGGTCCCTCTTTCCCCTTTGAAAAAAAAATCACTTCTATAATATATTCTTTCTCTGCCCTATTATTTAAATTGAGAATGTGAACCAGTACAGACATTATGGAAAATACGGAAATTCCTCAAAAAATTAAAAATAGAATTACCATCTGATCCAGCAATTCCACTTAAGGGTATAAATCTAAAGGAAGTGAAATCAGTACCTTGAAGTGATACCTACACTCCCATGTTCATTTTAGCATTATTCATAATAGCCAAGATATGGAAACAACCTAAGTGTCCATTAGTGAATGAATGGATAAAGAAAATGTGTGTGTGTGTCTGTGTGTGTATATATATATATGGAATATTATTCCACAATGGAATATTTTTCAGCCATAAAACAATGGAACTCCTGGCATTTGTGAAAACATGGATAATGAATGGACGTTAATGCTAAGTGATATAAGCAAGATACAGAAAAACAAGTACTATGTGATTTCACTTCTGTGGAATCTAAAAAGTCATACTCAAAAGCAGAGTAGAATGATGGTTGCCAGGAGCCAGAAGATGGAGGAAATGGGGAGATCTTGGTCAAAAGGTACACATTTTGGCCAGGCACAGTGGCTCACACCTATGATCCCAACACTTTGGGAGGCCAAGGTAGGTGGATCGCCTGAGCCCAGGAGTTTGAGACTAGCCTGGGCAACGTGGCAAAAACCCGTCTCTACAAAAACTACAAAACCTAGCCAGGCATGGTGGTGTGCGCCTATAGTCTCAGCTACTCAGGAGGCTGGGGTGGGAGGATTGCTTGAGCCTGGGAGGTAGAGATGGGAGTGAGCCATGATCACGCCACTGCAGACTCCAGCCTGGGTGACAGGGCGAGACCCTGTCTCAAAGAAAAAAAATGGTAGATATTTTCAGTTATAAGATAAATAACTTATGTTATTATAATTTACAGATTCTAAGGATCTAATATACCGCATGGTGACTACAGTTAATAATACTGTATAGCATATTTGAAATTTGCTAAGAAGATTTTAAGTGTTCTCACCACACACAAAAAAAGGTAACTGGGTGACATGTATTAATTAGCTTGATTGTGGTAATCATTTTACAGTGTATATTAGATCATCACAATGTATACCTTAAATATATATAATTTTTATGTGTCAATTATAAAGAAAATCTTTGATCATTAAGGAAGCTGAATATCCTGCTATATCTAACTCAAGCTGAGAAGGGGGAAAAAGCACAATAGCTAACACTTAGAACACTCCAAGTTGTGTTTTAAGTGCTTTTCATATATTAAATTCATGTAATTCCCATAACAATCCTGTGACTGGGCACTATTATCATCATTAATCTCCATCTTATATTAATAGATGGGGAGACTGAGTGATAGAGAAGTAACTTGCTTTAAGGGCATGGGGCAGAGCTGGGATTTGAACCCAGGTAGCCTAGCACCAGGCTGCATGCTCTGCCAGGAGGCTGTGCTTCCTCTGTAGTAAGGTGGCCTGTCCCTCTCAACTCTTTCCATCACTGGGCACAAAGCTACTGCATCAGCTGTCCTCCATATTTAAAACTCAGGTATACTCTTTGATGAAACTCTACCTTTAGAGCTTCTACCCACACTACCAAGTCCCAACAATACCAAAACACTCATAAGGGATCTGGCCCAAAGCAAACTGTTCCACATTACTACTTGGTAGAAAACGAAAAGCTCCTTTTTGATTTTTCACACTCTGGACATTTTAGTGTGTCATGACCCAGTCTGATAACCTTTTATGTCTCTTAAGCATTTTGTTGTGTTTGTAACTTTTTACCCCCTAATTCATTTTCACTGTCCTGCAAAGAGTTGGAATAAATTAAATGTCTAACAATTAGTGGATTGCTTAAATTTTTGCAGGTATAT